GGTAAACCATAAGCCAGTAAAAAGTAACCGAAGATAATTTCAGATGGTAGGCAGAAAATAAAACGGAAGTGATGGAGGTCTGAGGTCAGATGGAGTGGTCGGGAAAACCTGACCACTTGGCAGATGGTCCTTGAAGTCTCACAACAACCCTCAGAGGCCGTGGGCAGATCCCCGTTTTGCTGAGAAGGAAGCTGGCGTTCGGTAGTCAGGGCGGCGTGGCCAAGTCCCAGACTCCTCACCCGCCTTCCTGCCAGCTCTGGTGGGCAGCCGCAGGCACCGTGTGGCCTTGGATGATGAAACTCGGGGCGATGACTGCACCATCCAGCAGCCTGCGTCCTCGCAGGTGCGGGCAGTGAGGGCGGTAGGGGGGCGGACGCGCCACTGGGGACAGGCTGCCAACAGCTCTAGCTTCGCAGACGCGACAGAGAGCACGGCCCCTGCCCCGCCCCTCCAGGCTCTCCAGCCCCTCAACTGGGACAAAGAGCCCGCCCAGCCCCGGCCACGTTCGGACGAACGCTCCCGCCTACTGTCCGGTCCCGGTCCGGCCCGGCGCGGGGCGCTGTGGGACTTGTAGTTCGCGTCACTCTCCGCAGCCGCTCCGGAGCAGCCAGGGGAACTACAGGGCCCAGGAGGCAGCGCACAGGCCCGGGGCGGCCCCGACGGTGGTGGGTGTGCGAGCGCAGGGGCCGGGCGGCGCGGGCGCCGGGCGCGGGGATGCGGCTGTGGGCGCCGGGGCCGGGTAGCTGCTCCAGGCGCGCGAGCTAACCGAGTGCGGCGAGGGCCTACCAGGGGCGACAGGCACGTTGCATGCATGCCTTGGGCGCAGCCTTTGCGAAAGCCGGTTGGGTGTGCGTTGGTGCTTCAGCGGCGCCGTGGAGGGTCCGGGTCGCCGGGGGATGGGCACCAGCGCCGAAGCCAGGCTGGCACCGCTCGCTGAAAGAGCCCTTGGCTGGGCTTGTGTGGGGGAGTGCTGCACGCCTGGGCAGTGCGCGACGTGTTTGTTCTTTTTCTCTTTTTGTGCCAGGGTTTCTCTCCGCAAGCGCGCGATGCAGCGGGCGGCGGCGCTGGTCCGGCGGGGCTGTGGTCCCCGGACCCCCAGCTCCTGGGGCCGCAGCCAGAGCAGCGCGGCCGCCGAGGCCTCGGCGGTGCTCAAGGTGCGGCCCGAGCGCAGCCGGCGCGAGCGCATCCTCACGCTGGAGTCCATGAACCCGCAGGTGAAGGCGGTGGAGTACGCCGTGCGGGGACCCATCGTGCTCAAGGCCGGCGAGATCGAGCTCGAGCTGCAGCGGGTGAGCGCGCGCTGGGCCCCGGGGAGGCTGGGGCCGCTGAGCAAGGGAAAAACCGCAGCAGCCCCAGCTGGGGTCCTTCCCACGACGTCCACCCCCATGGCCAGCTCCTCAGTCAGCCAAGCCTGGCTAAAACGAGAGAATGCCCCCTCCCGCCCGTTCACTTACTGGTGCCCAGCACCGGGCACTCAGTGAGGCCTTGCAATACGGTTCACTTGTTGAATTGAATTCGTCAATTGTTGAGCGGGCCGTGCTGCCAGGCACCGCACGTTGTGTGTCTGCCCTACTCTCGTGGAACCAAGGTCCAGTGGAGAGAGGAACATAAGCGAATGAAGAAAGAAGCAATAGAGTCTCAGTGATAAGTTCTTGGAAAAAAGTAAAACGGAAGAGGGTTGGGATGGGGGCGGTCCAGTCTCTTTCTCCGTGTCTTTGGCCTTTAGGGTCTTTGCCAATCCTGATTCCCGGAAGAGAGTCGGCAGAATTCCTTCCTTTAGGCCCCTCTGGAGCCTTGGCCGACCAGCCACTTCTGTGGTCTGGGGACAGTCACCGAGGTGGGGAACCAGAGAGTTGGGCCTGTCGGGCTTTGGTAAGGGGGCCCTGGGACTTTCTTCATCTTGGAAGTAACCACCTGTTGCTTTCTCTCTGCCCAGGGTATCAAAAAGCCATTCACAGAGGTCATCCGAGCCAACATCGGGGACGCCCAGGCTATGGGGCAGCAGCCAATCACCTTCCTCCGGCAGGTGAGCCGCCCCCAGGAGCAGAGGCTGCAGGACTGGGAGCTCAGCCTGTGTCTTGTTCCCCCAGGTGATGGCACTATGCACCTACCCAAACCTGCTGGACAGCCCCAGCTTCCCAGAAGATGCTAAGAAACGTGCCCGGCGGATCCTGCAGGCTTGTGGCGGGAACAGCCTGGGTGAGGCCCCAACTTGCCAGGCCCCTAGGCGTGAAATGAATGAGTGTTCCCAGGCGGCCCCAGCCTCAAGCGGAGGGTCCTGCATGCGAATGGGTGTGTGAACGTGTGTGGGTGGCTGACAGCACCCTCTGTTACTGTCTTGCCTGCTGTCTTACAGGGTCCTACAGTGCTAGCCAGGGTGTCAACTGCATCCGTGAAGATGTGGCTGCCTACATCACCAGGAGGGATGGCGGTGTGCCTGCGGACCCCGACAACATCTACCTGACCACGGGAGCTAGTGACGGCATTTCTGTACGTGTGAGGGTGGCTCGTTGTTATCCGGTCTGGCTTTCTAGATGTGAATTCTCTGTTGCAGACGATCCTGAAGATCCTCGTCTCCGGGGGCGGCAAGTCACGGACAGGTGTGATGATCCCCATCCCACAATATCCCCTCTATTCAGCTGTCATCTCTGAGCTCGACGCCATCCAGGTGAATTACTACCTGGACGAGGAGAACTGCTGGGCGCTGAATGTGAATGAGCTCCGGCGGGCGGTGCAGGAGGCCAAAGACCACTGTGATCCTAAGGTGCTCTGCATAATCAACCCTGGGAACCCCACAGGTCTGCACTTTACTTCCTCACCAGTTTCGTAGCCGACATTTTGGTTTTCTTGGGGATTTTATAGGCCAGGTACAAAGCAGAAAGTGCATAGAAGATGTGATCCACTTTGCCTGGGAAGAGAAGCTCTTTCTCCTGGCTGATGAGGTAAGAATGTCCCCACTCAGAGGGAGTGGGCACTTTGGTGACCGTCCCTGCCGTGCCCCCGCAGGTGTACCAGGACAACGTGTACTCTCCAGATTGCAGATTCCACTCCTTCAAGAAGGTGCTGTACGAGATGGGGCCCGAGTACTCCAGCAACGTGGAGCTCGCCTCCTTCCACTCCACCTCCAAGGGCTACATGGGCGAGTACGTGGGCCTCCCTTCCCTCTGCCACTGCTTGGTGGTCCTCTCCCTCTCTTTGGCCCTCCAGGTGTGGTTACAGAGGAGGCTACATGGAGGTGATCAACCTGCACCCTGAGATCAAGGGCCAGCTGGTGAAGCTGCTGTCGGTGCGCCTGTGCCCCCCAGTGTCTGGGCAGGCCGCCATGGACATTGTCGTGAACCCCCCGGTGGCAGGAGAGGAGTCCTTTGAGCAATTCAGCCGAGTGAGTCCACTGTGATGCGTCTGCACCCCTGTCTGACTGCTGTGCTGTTTCCATCTCTCATCAGGAGAAGGAGTCGGTCCTGGGTAATCTGGCCAAAAAAGCAAAGCTGACGGAAGACCTGTTTAACCAAGTCCCAGGAATTCACTGCAACCCCTTGCAGGGGGCCATGTACGCCTTCCCTCGGATCTTCATTCCTGCCAAAGCTGTGGAGGCTGCTCAGGTCTGGGGCATGGGCTGGGCTGGCTCTCTCTTGGAATGATCATGAGCTCTGTCTGCTCCCATAGGCCCATCAAATGGCTCCAGACATGTTCTACTGCATGAAGCTCCTGGAGGAGACTGGCATCTGTGTCGTGCCCGGCAGTGGCTTTGGGCAGAGGGAAGGCACTTACCACTTCAGGTATGACTTCCTCTCCGCACTAGGGGCTGGTCAGCCAGGCTGACACTGTTGTCTCTCCTGCCAGGATGACTATCCTCCCTCCAGTGGAGAAGCTGAAAACGGTGCTGCAGAAGGTGAAAGACTTCCACATCAACTTCCTGGAGAAGTACGCGTGAGGACGCCTGAGCCCCAGCGGGAGACCTGTCCTTGGCTCTTCCTCCCAATGCCCGTCAGGCTGAACTCGCCTCCCCCGTGACTCTGCCTCGGGCCTCGCAGAGGCCGCTGGTCACTTCGTCATCATTTTGCCCCTGGAGACGTCTTTCTTTGTGCCTTGATGTTGAGAGCGCCTCTCTTTTGAGCAAACAAGCATTCTATATGCAACCAGAGTAGAGGGGACCTGCTCAGCAGGTGTGACCAGGGTTCTCTGAATCTGTTATTGTTTTTGCTTCTGGAAAGTTCATTTGGGGTTTACAACAACTAGGATGTGTTGGGTGAGATGTTTCAGATCTGGAGAAATGAGCAGGTGTCGGGAAATGTGTGACTTAACCGTGGTGAGGGCTGGAAATCCAAACTCACCACCATGATCTGTGAAATAAAGCCCTTAGCGGTGTGAAGCATCCGGTCCTTTGAACAGAAGGGCCTGGAAGGCCCCTGGGGCTGAGAAAGGGTCCGCCCGGTGGCCTGGAGGCAGGCGCCGGGAGCGCAGTAGCACGTGGACTGGGCAGGATGTTGCACTAGCTTGGGGTAGATGCTGGGGGCTGCGGCCACGGTCAGAGGGCCCCACTGTGAGGCGTGGGTGTGAGCCAGGCTGCAGGAGGAACTGGGCCTCCGCTTCCCAGCAACGCAGCCAGGCCTGAGAATTCTGTGCGCCCGGCGGGCTTTGGGAATGAGGGGTTCCCTTGAACATGCGTAGGCTGGAACCCCGTCTGAGAGGTCTCCCTGAATTTCAGTGACACATAGTGCAGCCCGGCAGTGTCCCACTTCCGTGGAGAGAGCCGCTGGAATGGTGTGGACCCATCCCGCGGGTGACCGGTGCCTGTTCTCCCCTGACCGAGCCTGTGAGCACATCGCCCCCTGCTGGCGACAGCGGGGAAATGAGGGCTGAAAATATCCTCCCCACAAGGGCAATCCCCGGGACCTGCCGAGCAGCCAAGGCCCTGTCCTTTCTTGAATGGTGGCGAGCTGAATCTGGTCGGTTTCCTAGCTTTTAGGTGGTAAAAGTGCCTGGCAGCTTGGCTGCCGTGGAGGAGTCAGTCGTGGTTGGAGGTTCATTGCCGTGCTTTCATGCAGAGTGTTTTGCCTTCATGTTAGCTTCCGGCTCCCCTCCCAGGCTGCAGACTCTGACCTGTGGCATCAGGCTTCTCCCAGTACAGGAGGGTGCCATCCCCCAGCATGCGGCTTCTCTGCCATTAGCAGCCCTGGGCGGGCCGACCACACTCGAGGCTGCGGTGCTACGGGCTTAGCCCTCGCCTCCCTCACTGGGAGCTTCCCCATCCTCCCTGCCTTCCCCAGTGGGAAGTTAGGGAAGCTCAGGAGCCTGGGACCCCGCATGTCCCAAAATGGGATTGGAGAAGCTGGAGAGAAAGCAGAAGAGGCCGAGGAGTGAGGCAGCAGCCTCTATGCTGTGATTTCCACACCGGGTCCGTGCAGAGGAAACAGAAACTCCCAACTGTCCTTACCCACCGACATCACAGCCCCTATGAAGAAAGTAGCCACAATCTCAAATAACAAAAGGGAATGTTCTAAAACTTTTTCTTCCTTAAAAAATGGAGAAAATTGCACTTGTGCTTGCTGTGTGGTATATAAACCAGGATTAGTCCCAGGGTCGTGAGGTTTCTGGTGAAAAGGTTAAATCGTAGAAGCTAGTATATTTTTTATATTTTTGTAACAATTGCTTTTTTCATGGGGGAGGCGGGGTTAGTATTTATAGTCCTAACAAGTCCAGTAATTTTTTATAAATCTTCAGATTATAAACAGCCCCTAAAAACTTTACAACGTTTACACAGTTTTTTAAAAAGAGACTGTATACACTTGATTTGCTTTCAAAATAAATAAGGTCAGCTAGTCTAGGAGGTTAACGTCGGGTAGGAATGCTGATCATGATAGGTTTGGTTTTCTACAGATTCTGTTCCGGTGCCTTTCCTATCCAGGCACCACCTGAGAAAGTTGTCATTTGAGGTCGCACTTGGAAGTTACATCTGTGAAGTTTCTGTCATTCGTCCAGATCTGTGTGTGTAGCATGTGCTGAGGAAGCACGTGCTGGGCTGTGCCTCAGACAGTGCATCACCGGGCACCCAGAGGCTTGCCTGGCTATTCCTGTTCTGGTGTGTGTGGAGTGTTGGGGAGGAACAGATGCAGATCAACCTGTGGCTGTTTTCCCGTCTAGGTTCTCACAGGTATCTCCTGACAGAGGTACTTAACAATGGCTCTGCTGGAAATTTCTATAAATAAAATGTCCAAAATGGTGACTGCGTTTAACTTTCATTGTAGTTTGAATGTA